TCCGGTGCCCGCTGTCCCCCGCCCCCGGTTCTAGAACAAAAGAGCCCGCGGCGTCCCGGTTCCCGGCCCGGAGGACGCCCGGGGGAGGCGCGCCTGCAGCGCGGCCGGGTGGGTCCCGGCTCCGCGCGTGTCCGAGCCTCGGGGGCCGCCGGTCCCGCGACCCCATCCCGGGGGCAGGCGGGGGTCGGTCCTCGGGCCCTTCCTGGCAGGCTCCGGGAGTTGCGCGCCCCGAGGCCGCCCCGGGCCAGAGCGGGAAGGGACGGCCGCGGGAGGGAGCGGCGGTTTCGGGGATCGGGCGCGGACCGCAGCGGGGGCCACTTCCGTCTCGGGGAGCCGCGGGCGGGCACCTGTGAGCCGGGCCGAGTGTGGCTCCGGCCGGGCCCCCCGCCCCTGCCCCGTGAAGGTCAGGCCGCCCTTGGCCGCGGCGCGCGCTGCGCTGGGCGACCCCCCCCCCCCCCACCCGCGGTGGCGGCCGAGGACTTTTTTTTTTTTTTTTTTTTTTTGACTCAAGCGTGGCCGCCGAGAGCGGCGCCGACCGCGACTGCCCCTCGGGAGCCGCCGCCGCTCCCACGCGAAGCCCAGGGCGCCGAGGGCACCGCGGCCGAACCCGCCCTGCGCGAGCCTCGCAGTCGCCAGTTCCGGGGTTCGCAGATGCGCGGGGACCCGAGTGACGCGCGCCTCCCGGAGAGCCGTGGCCGGGCTGGCCCGGGCCTGGGTCCCGCTTCCCCTCGGCGCGGCCCCCGCCCCCGCCCCCGCCCCCGCCGCGGGCCGAGTCACGCGGTGATGTCGAGCGAAGCTGTTTTCCGAGAAGGTCGGGGCAGAGCCGGTGCGGGGCGGGTGGTGTCCGCGGGGCGGGCGCAGGTCTCCCCGCAGCCGCAGCCTCCGTTCCGGGTCCCCGCGAAGCCACAGTCGCCCCCCAGCGCCCCCGGCGGAGCCTCCCCGGGGGAAGGGGCGTGGCGCTGGGGGGCAGAGTCGCCCCGAGGGCCGTGGGCGGTGCCCGGCTGTCCCGGGAGCGGCCGCCTCCCTTCTCGGCCGAGCGGGGCCGCGGGCGGATGGAGGTCTGGGGGGGGTCGGCCGGGAACGCCGGCGCCGGGAGCCTCCGAGGCCGACGGCTCTTCTGGGGCCGCCCCTGCCCCCGCGGAGTGATTCAGCCCCGGCTCGCTGCCTCTGCCCGGCGGGTCGGTGCATCCCCGAACCGAGGCCCGGGGCGTTCCGCTCCAGCAGACCGAAGCCAGAAACGCCGCCCCCGCCACCCAGGCCGAGTGTGTCGAGAAGGGGCCGGCGCCCTTTTCAGGGTGTCAGGGGACTGTGTGCCCGGTAGGAGGGGGCGCCTCCCGGAGCCCGAAGGGGCTACCCTCCGGTGTTTGTGACTTTTTACCAGCTGTCCTGACGAAGCACAGGGTGGAGCGAGCGCTGGTGTGCTGGGTGGATTCTCATCCCCCGATAGCTGGAAAGTTGCCCCTCATGACACTGGCCACTGCATCGACGGCCTCTGTTGCTGGGTGTTTCTTCTAAGCAGTTAAGTAGGAGATGATGAAACCTCCCTTCCGCGGGCCTGGCTGACAGTGTCTCTCCTCTGCAGCGGGCTGACGCACGAGGCACACAGGAAGGAGGTGGAGCAGGTGTATCTGCGCTGTGCGGCGGGTGCCGTGGAGTGGATGTACCCAACAGGTGCTCTCATCGTTAACCTGCGGCCCAACACCTTCTCGCCTGCCCGGCACCTGACCGTGTGCATCAGGTCCTTCACGGACTCCTCGGGGGCCAATATTTATTTGGAAAAAACTGGAGAACTGAGACTGCTGGTACCAGACGGGGACGGCAGGCCCGGCCGGGTGCAGTGTTTTGGCCTGGAGCAGGGCGGCCTGTTCGTGGAGGCCACGCCGCAGCAGGATATCGGCCGGAGGACCACAGGCTTCCAGTACGAGCTGGTTAGGAGGCACAGGGCGTCGGACCTGCACGAGCTGTCTGGTGAGTGTCCTGCCTGGGGCGGGGGCGGCGGGGGCTGCTTCCTGACTCTGCCTTTCTTCTCCAGCGCCGTGCCGTCCCTGCAGTGACACCGAGGTGCTCCTAGCCGTCTGCACCAGCGACTTCGGTGAGTGTCTCCTCGGCAGCTTCTACCTCCTGCACTCCCTGTCCCCATCTCCTTCCCCGCACAGCCGTTCGAGGCTCCATCCAGCAAGTTACCCACGAGCCTGAGCGGCAGGACTCAGCCATCCACCTGCGCGTGAGCAGACTCTATCGGCAGAAAAGCAGGGTCTTCGAGCCGGTGCCCGAGGGTGACGGCCACTGGCAGGGGCGCGTCAGGACGCTGCTGGAGTGTGGCGTGCGGCCGGGGCATGGCGACTTCCTCTTCACTGGCCACATGCACTTCGGGGAGGCGCGGCTCGGCTGTGCCCCACGCTTCAAGGACTTCCAGAGGATGTACAGGGATGCCCAGGAGAGGGGGCTGAACCCTTGTGAGGTTGGCACGGACTGACTCCGTGGGCCGCTGCCCTTCCTCTCCTGATGAGTCACAGGCTGCGGTGGGCGCTGCGGTCCTGGTGGGGCCGTGCGGTGAGGGCCGCGCGCTGGGAGCCGCATGCCCTGGGCCCAGGCCTGACCCTGGTACCGAAGCTGTGGACGTTCTCGCCACACTCAACCCCATGAGCTTCCAGCCAAGGATGCCCTGGCCGATTGGAAATGCTGTAAAATGCAAACTAAGTTATTATATTTTTTTTTGGTAAAAAAGAAATGTCCATAGGAAACAAATTCCCGTGTCTTAAAACGCCTTGGTGTGCCGTCTGATACTGTTCTCTAAAGACGTTAGGAGTCACGGCATCTGGCCTGCGGTTGGGTGAAGCACTGGCCGTTGGGCACAGTGGATGTGTGAAAAGGTGCCATTCAGAGTTGTTATTCTCATGACGGAAGTTTTGGAGCCAAATAATACGTTTTTTATTTTCATTTTATTTTTAAAGGATGAGCTTTGGTCCTTTTCAGGCCGCCGGTTGTTTCCGTTCCCGAGAATAAAGACGAGGATCCGACCAGCCAGAAGCCGGAGTCTGTCTTTCGCCAGGTC